AAGACATCCTGGGATACCCAGGACGAATCACATGATATCATATCAGACACATAAGTTTACATCTCTGATGTTAGTCCAGTTAACTTTGAAAGGCTCAAGGTCAGGAAATGTGTCATATGCATCTTTACATTCTCCCTCAAAGTGCAAGAGGCAGAGCTCAAACTAAAGCATCCAAACTGAATGAGTGAAAGGAGAAGAAATGACAGGTCCCCAACACACGTGGAGATCTGTCATCAAGACTTCCTGGTTCCCTCTTGCCAGGCATCTTGGCAAGCATGAAGCAAGATGCTGGAGGCCTGGGATGGGAGTGTTTGGCTCTGCCACCTCCCCTTGTTGTGAAAGCAGCATGCCTGGTCTGTGCATCTCTAACCCTGCACAAGATAAAAAGCCTCTTATCTTGGGCTCCTCATCCACAGCCTCCTAGAGAACAGCCTTCTCCTCTTCAGCATCTTCTGTATCTGGCAAGTATCTAGCAGGGGACCCTCAGCTGGGGGTGTCTGGGGAAGATAAGCCCAGATTTTACTAGGGAAGGGGGAAGCAGAGGTGTCAGATGTACAGACAGCAGGAAGAGGACTTCAGAGGGCAGCTGAGGGTAGGGGAAGGGGCAGTGAGCAAGGAACCTCTTTGGGGTGCATGGGAGTCTGTGACTCACCAGAGCCCTGGCTCTCAGCATTCTCTCCACTCTTTTCCTGGGAGATGCATACATGCCCAGTGATATTCTCTGAGAATCATTACTCAATTAGGTGCTTTTGCATCAGTGTTTTTGTGAAGACAGGAGGACTTGGGACCCAGTTAGAAGACACCAGCATTCTTTTCTGGAAGAGGGAAAAATGGAAGGAAATGTCTTACCAGGCCAGTTTTACTTGAGATCAGTTTCTGTTTTTATTCCTGAAGTGCATATCTCAGGAAGCAACTGGTATTAGGAGTAAGGGCTTCATAAAACCATTTGTAGAGGAGACATTAGCCTGGAGCTTTTGCGTTGACCTTTTCCTTTTATCTATCCAGGCTGTCACCTCCTGCCAAGATGTCCTGCCAGCAGAACCAGCAGCAGTGCCAGCCTCTGCCCAAGTGCCCCTCACCCAAGTGCCCCCCAAAGAGCTCAGCACAGTGTCTGCCTCCAGCCTCCTCCTGCTGTGCTCCAAGACCTGGGTGCTGTGGTGGCCCCAGCTCTGAGGGCGGCTGCTGCCTGAGCCACCACAGGTGCTGCAGGTCCCACCGATGCCGGCGCCAGAGCTCCAACTCCTGTGACAGAGGCAGTGGTCAGCAAGATGGTGCCTCCGACTGTGGCTATGGCTCTGGAGGCTGCTGCTGACCTAATTCCTGATGCTGAGACAAGCGACTTTA